GCTAGTCTCGAACTCCTGAACTCAAGCGATCCGCCTGGCTCGGCCTTCCAAAGTACTGGGATTACAGGCAAAATCCCAAAGTGTCCGCGCCCGGCCTTGGCCTTAGCTTTTTATTTGCCGAAAAGAAAGCCCTTCTTCTCCTTTTCACAGGTCAGGTCATGTCAGCTGGCTTCTCAACGGCTGTCAGTAAGTTACCAAGTTAACCAGGTCCCTGAAAGTTCCCTCATTTCCTCTCTTGGCTAAATGGAGAAGTCACTGTCCTTCAGAGAAGCCGTGCGGGAGCCGCACAGCGGCTGACCCCAGCCGCGCGGCAGCATCACCTGGGAACGTCCACCCGAGTCTGCCGCCCAGGCATGCAGCCCTCGGGAGCGCCCGTCGGCACGGGGCACGCCAGCCTCGGCCTGGGCCTCGGGCAGCGGCGGCGGCGGACCGGCTCGGGGGAACCGCGGGACGCTCGCTGGCCACATCCGGGCCTGGCCCCGTGGCGGTCAGTCCTGGGCCCAGGGAGCGGGGTCAGCGGCCCAACTAGGACGGCTAGAGGTCGCGGACAGGCCCGGACCTGACCAGCACCGCGCCCCCTCACCCCATCCCCTACGTAGGCTCGGGGCCGCGCAGCCAGCCCAGGCTGGCTCCTCCTTTACCTTCAGCGCCCCGGCTCGTCCTTGCCGCAGCAAACACGGGGCAGCCATGGCGGTGACAGCGGGCGCACCAAGCAGGGCCACAGCAGCTGCGCGCGCACCCGCGCCTGAACAGCCGCCCCTTGGGCCGACTGCGCCAATTACAGGCCAGCTGGGGGCGGAGCAGAGGCCGTGGGTCTGCGCGCGCATCCCCAGTAGGGCTAAGTGCCTCCCTTGGGGCCACGCCCCGGATCGGGACCACCAATCACAGGCAGCAGCGTGAGGGACACGTCACCGGCTGGTGCCGATCCCTGTGCCCTGCGGGCGCCTGGGCGCTGTGGCGGGGGCGCGGCGGAGACCTGCGGGGGCTGCTGGGCACCCCTCTCAGGCGTCTGCGCTGGGCCGGCTTGCATGTCCACCCGAACGCTTCGCACTTCTTTGCCCTTGTCCTCGCAGCCTTAAATCTGCGACCTTCCCTGGGGGCACAGTCTGGTCCTACTTGATTGATAGTTCTGTGTTTTGAGAGGTTTTAAAGCTCTTCAGCTCGGGACCTCGGCGCCCACACCACGCGCCCAGCTCCCTCACCCTCTGTCGGCAACGCGGCCACCACTGCTCACTGCCCCTCCTGCATGGCCCCTGCCAACGCTAATACCAGAGTTAGGCCGATTGGAAATGGAAGCTTTGTTTCACCTAAATGTTTATTTAGCAAAGAGTTCGTCCCCAACGTTAGTCGTAATTGTGGAGTCGGTGTAATTAGTTATTAGCTTCTTTCTCTGCCTCTTCTCTGCCTTCCGCCGCGTGCCCAGAGCCCCATTCGCATTTCATCGGAGATGGACGTGCCACCTTCAGCTTCCACAGGGGAAGAGGCCCTGCCACAGTCATTTAAATGGATTGTGTAGGGATTCCTGACACAGCTAGCGATTCATTGAGGTGGCAAGATAAACTGGCGGAATGAGGCCTTTATCAAAGGCCTTTATCAAAGAGGAGTCTGCTATCAAGTAAATGCAAGGGCATCTGCCACCATCCACCCCGCCTTTGTGAGGTGTGCTTAATAATTCACAGCTTAGTAACAAATTTGGGGATCCTGATCTGGAATTGGAAGATCCACGTCACCCTCCTTCATGGACCTGGAGCTCCCCACTTCCACACCACCACCAGCGGGCACATGCGGCAGATGTTGACATCTTGCTGGAGTTGCAACACTCAAGAAGAAACAAAAAGAAAAGACCTCCTCTGGCGTGGTCACCGGCCAGGTTGGTAAAGGTGGGGTACCTATGGTTGAGGGCTCCTTTTAAAATTATTGTTATTTCTCTTTAGTGATGATGACAGCCTCTTCATCTATGACTGCAGTGCTGCAGAAAAGAAGTCACAAGAAAATAAAGGGTGAGATGTGGGGAAGCTTTTTCAGGGCCTGCAAGCTTAACCGTCTTCCTCCTCTCTTCCTCAGGGAGGACGCGCCCTTGGACCAGGGGAGCGGTGCGATTCTGGCGTCCACCTTCTCCAAGTCTGGCAGCTATTTTGCTTTAACCGATGACAGTAAGCGTCTGATTCTTTTCCGTACAAAACCATGGCAATGTCTGAGTGTCAGGTATGAGATGCTAACGCTGGATTCTTAAGATGAAGCTAATGGGGGTGTCTTTCTGGCCTTCTAGGACCGTGGCAAGGAGGTGTACAGCCCTGACTTTCATAGCCTCGGAGGAGAAGGTCTTGGTGGCCGACAAGTCTGGAGACGTCTACTCCTTTTCGGTGCTGGAGCCACACGGGTGTGGCCGTCTAGAGCTGGGGCACCTGTCTATGCTGTTAGATGTGGTAGGTGGGGGACGTGGTAGGTGGGGGACATGGGCTTTTTCTTTTCTGGCCCCTGGTGATGCAGGCTGTGAGTCCTGATGACCGCTTCATCCTCACTGCCGACCGGGACGAGAAGATCCGAGTCAGCTGGGCCGCGGCGCCCCATAGCATCGAGTCCTTCTGCTTGGGGCACACAGAGTGAGTGCCCCTTCCTGCCCCTCCAGCAGAAAGCTGACTCTGCCGCTCTCTCTCGCCCTCACAGGTTTGTGAGCCGTATCTCCGTGGTGCCAACTCAGCCCGGGCTGCTTCTGTCCTCCTCTGGGGTAAGTGTTCTGCCCAGCGTCACTCACCTCTGCATGTGCTAACCTGTGTGTTTGGTTTGTGCAGGACGGCACCCTGAGGCTCTGGGAGTACAGGAGCGGCCGCCAGCTGCACTGCTGTCACCTGGCCAGTCTGCAGGAGCTGGTGGACCCCCAGGCCCCCCAGGTAGCTGCTTCTGTTCACTCCTGGGCGACTGAGCGTGAAGTTAATGGGCTTCTTCTCCTTTTAGAAGTTTGCCGCGTCCAGGATTGCATTCTGGTGCCAGGAGAACTGCGTGGCGCTCCTGTGCGACGGGTAAGCTGCGGCGGCACCTCTATGGCCTCCGGCTAGTAATCATGCTCTCTTTCTTCGTGGCAAGCACTCCTGTGGTCTACATCTTCCAGCTGGACGCCCGCAGACAGCAGTTGGTGTACAGGCAGCAGCTGGCGTTCCAGCACCAAGTGTGGGACGTGGCTTTCGAGGAGACCCAGGGGCTGTGGGTGCTCCAGGACTGCCAGGAAGCCCCCCTGGTGCTCTACAGGCCTGTGGGCGACCAGTGGCAGGTGAGACTCGGCACCTTCCAGATGTCCTATGCTCTGATGAAGATTTCCTGTTTGTCGCCTGCAGTCTGTTCCTGAGAGCACCGTGTTAAAGAAAGTCTCTGGTGTTCTTCGTGGGAACTGGGCCATGCTGGAAGGTGAGAGCACGGGTGCAGGCTGCCCTTGGGGGACCTGGCACCTGTCCTTGTTCCCCCATCACAGGCTCTGCCGGCGCAGACGCCAGCTTCAGCAGTCTCTACAAGGCCACGTTCGACAACGTGACCTCCTACCTGAAGAAGAAAGAGGAGAGACTGCAGCAGCAGCTAGAGAAGAAGCAGCGGCGCCGGAGTCCCCCGCCTGGGCCCGACGGGCATGCCAAGAAGATGAGACCGGGGGAGGCGACGCTAAGTTGCTGATCGTGGCGGTCAGTGGTGTCTCTCACCTCAAATTAGGAAAAGCTTTTTAACTTGTTCCCCTGCATCCTGGCATGTCCCTTCAAGAAGGAAAAGGTGACATCAGTTGTGACCAGCTCAGAGGATGGGGCTGTCCCCTGGGCTCTAGAAAGAACATTCTGTGTCACCAGCACAGGCTCTTGCTGGGTGCCTGTGCCCCCTTTCTGGTTGAAGGGAAGCCAGACCAGTGGAGTGGAAGCTCTTGAAGCACTTTCTTTTCATGTCGGAGGCTGCGTGTGAGCCGGTGGTGGCGGCAGCTGTCTGTGTTTCTCCTGTTCTCATACCGCCCTTCGTGTCCGCTGCATCTTCCTCTAGGAGCATCTGTGGGCTGACGTTTCTGGCATGGTGGATGTTTTCATGTTGTTCCGCCGTCTCAGCATCCAGGTGACGTGCTGTCCCGCAGTAGCTGCTCGCCACACAGGCTGTTGAAACTCAGCACGAATGCTTGAGCCTGCCCCAGCCCCAGCCGTAGCCCTTGTGCTCAGGAGCTGCTCCTGGAGAGTGGCTCCCTTGTGGGAAGTGAGAAACACGTTTCGGAGTCGCAGGGAGCTCTGTCTGGCATCGGTGGCACAGATGGTGAACTTGTTTCAGGAAGTGTGAGCACGGGCCTGGCTGGCACCCGGTTTACAGGGAGGTGATTGAGGACGTCGTTATGATTTGATTTGACCTTGGCACACACTGCAGAGCCACAGGGATGTTGCTGAATTTCAATCACCGATCAGCAAGGATGAACCTTCTCAACTTCCTAGGAATGTTTAGCAGCAACCGAATATACCAGGCAAAACTCCTTGGTGCCTGCGCTGTGTGTGTGTGAGGTGC